GGTAGGAAAGGTTAGGGATGGCAGCCAGATTTTGAAAGTATTAGGCTTTATATTTTTATTTATTAAATGTTCTTAATAATTAAAAAATTCACTTAAGCAAAATCTATTTTTATTTATTTAATTTTTTTTAACACAGAGTCTCACTTTATCACCCAGGCTACAGTGCAGTGGTGCAAACACAGCGCACTGCTGCCTCAGCCTCCTGGGCTCAAGGAGTTCTCCTGCCTCAGCCCCACAAATAGTTGGGACTACGGGCGCATGCCACCACACCTGGCTAATTTTTTTTTTTTTTTTCTATAGAGACAGAGTTTCACCGTGGTACCCAGGCTGGTCTCGATCTCCTGAGCTCAAGCAATCCACCTGCCTAGGCTCCCAAAGTGCTGGGATTGCAGGTATGAGCCACCATGCTCGGCCGTCTATTTTTATTTAAATAAAATTTTATTATTTACTTAATATTTATTTTTATTTTACTAAAAGGCATTTATTTTAATATCTTTAAAATTTTTAAAGAAAATTTAATCAAAAGAGAAAAAAGCCATCCCTAAATATTGAAGAATAAATGGACCTAACTATGTCAAGTTGGTGGCACATAGTTAATGCTGTAATGTACCACCCAGACATCCTTCAGGAATGAGGGACACAATCCACCGGATGCTAGAAGTGCTGTTGACAGAGAGAGCTCTGCTGTCAGTCCTTTTTGGGAGGCACTTTGACTGAAAAAGAGTGGCCTGACCAAGGTCTCACTCCCTCTCTGGGACAGCCTGCATTCAATCACTGGTCAATGCTGGGATGTAAAGGCACAGCTCTGTTGCCCCTACTTGGGATAACTCTGAAGGATCATCCCAGCGTCAGAGCTTCCCAGAGGGGCTGCAGAGGCCTTTGTTGAAACTACAGTACAGCCCAGCTTCTCCCTCTGCCCTGCTTCTGTCCCTTTCTTTTCACAAGTATTGGTCCCAAAAGCACTCTCTAATAAATTACATACTAAACTCCATCTCAGAATATGCTTCCAGAGGAGTCCAACTGCAACAGTTAGTGTCAGGAGTGGTTCAAGAAAGCAGTCACTATAATGGGATTTTGGTATTGGACCACCTGCTTCCAGGCTAGCAATGAGAATATCAACACTTGTGGTAGAAAGAAGCACAGACAGTCCTTGGCACAACTGAAGTGCAATTGTTCAAACTTCACTGCTGCTGAACTGTATCTTCTGGTGGATGGAAACACCCTAGTAGGTTCAGTGGATCAGATGTTTGAGATGTATGGGGGAAATATGAGTGGGCTGATGTTAAGCTTATTTGATATTTTGAAGAAATGTAATGAAAGGTTGAAAGTGATTAATTTGACAATTAAAAACTAAGCATGAAAGCCAAAGGGCCTCCTCATTAAGAAATAAAGAGGCTCTTATCTGCAACTGGAAAGCAGGAAAAGCTGAGGGCTAGGTCCAGGACTTAATTGTAAGAGTTGCAGGACCTCAAGGAAGATTAAATTCTTACTACTGGCAAGTTGGCTCTGCCTAGAACAGGGTGCTAGTTGGGAAAGAGTGGGATCTTGACACATGGGATGGGGACATCTATGTTCATGCACCCCCAAATCTTTAATTCCCAAATTTCCCTGAACCCTCTGAGCCTAGAGAAGTGGCCCTCTCCTCCCTAGGGCTAGTGCTCCTTCCTTGCTTGAAGTTGAAAAGGCCTCCCCACCGCGGGACATGAGCCCTTTCAAGATCAGCCCCACTTTCCTGCCTTGCCACTAAGGCAATAACCAGATTAAGTTACAACATAACCCTGCTAGGGACATGCTTGACCCATAATGGAGGAAAAGGACTGCATTAGTTTGTAGGGCAGCTGTGCTAAGTGGCTTTAACAACTGAAATCTATTTTCTTGCAGTTCTGGAGGCTAGAAGTCTGAGATCAAAGTGTCAGCATCATCAGACCATCACTGTTACATAAGTACTTTCCCTTCTCTCACACCTGTGGTTGCGTGGGCTTGCCTTATGACCAACTGAAAGAGTGGGAAAAAGCTTGAGCTTGGTTCATGACTGGGTTGGATCAGGACACTGGTGCAAGCCATAAAATGGACAGTAGCTGCACTGCAGAGGTGAGAGGAAATTCTCCAAATGGGCAAGAACAGTTTAAAACGTTGCTGATCCTTTGTTTTTCAGAGTCAAGAAAACTTTTAAGCTATTTACAGCTTTTAACAGTTAAGTGTACTCCTATGAACAAAAGTTGGAGCATATGTGTTTCTGTCTACCTGATTTCTACAGAATTTGGAAACTATTTGTGAGTATTCTTATGACAATACAATTATTTGCTTTTTATCACTTTTTTATTTTTTTGGTCATAGGTATTTTTGGAGTTAATGGAGTCAGAAGGACCTCCAGAGTCAGAGAGTTCAGAATTTTTCTCACAGCAAGAAGAGGAAAATGAAGAAGAAGAAGCCCAAGAACCAGAGGAAACAGGCCCTAAGAACCCCCTTTTACAACCTGCTCTCACAGGGGATGTAGAGGGTTTGCAGAAGATATTTGAGGATCCTGAGAATCCTCATCATGAACAGGCCATGCAGCTTCTCTTAGAAGAAGACATCGTTGGGAGAAATTTGTTGTATGCAGCTTGCATGGCTGGGCAAAGTGACGTGATTAGAGCTTTGGCAAAATATGGTGTGAATCTGAATGAAAAAACCACCAGAGGTATTTTGTCTTTTTTCTCTCATCAGTATTACTTTGATCTCACCATCTTCATTCCATTTGTTAGGGTACACACTCTTACATTGTGCTGCAGCCTGGGGTCGTTTGGAAACTTTGAAAGCACTGGTAGAACTGGATGTTGATATAGAAGCTTTGAACTTCCGGGAAGAAAGGGCTCGAGATGTTGCTGCTAGATATTCTCAGACTGAGTGTGTTGAATTCCTGGACTGGGCAGGTAAGGAAGCTCACAAGGGGTTAGCAAACTGATGTCATGTGTGTGTTTCTGTCCATTCTTTCAGATGCAAGGCTGACTCTGAAAAAATATATTGCAAAAGTCTCTTTAGCTGTTACTGACACAGAAAAGGGATCAGGGAAACTCCTTAAGGAAGACAAGGTACTGTATTGTGATTATTGCTTGTTCTGTAGGTGGAGAGCAAACTCTGTATTTCTGTCCCTAGAATACCATCCTCAGTGCATGCCGTGCAAAAAATGAGTGGTTGGAAACCCATACAGAAGCTTCCATTAATGAGCTTTTTGAGCAGAGACAACAACTGGAAGATATTGTGACTCCTATCTTCACAAAAATGACTACACCATGTAAGTTTTGGATAAAAGGTGGTTTGAATGTCTAAATGTAATTTTAAAATCTGTTTCCTTTCAGGTCAAGTGAAAAGTGCCAAATCTGTAACAAGCCATGACCAGAAGAGAAGTCAAGATGATACCTCCAACTGAACATACGTTCTGTAAAAGGCCACATTTTCTTTTAGTATCTGAAAGGCAAACCTATTCATGCCATTTGAAATCGAGAAAACAGATGTGGGTTTCTTTAAGTATTTAAGTACAACATTACATCGCCCTTGTTTTGTTTGACCTGTTCAGCATGCTTATGTCCGGACTCTGGCCTCGCCTCTGCTCCTCCAAGCACAGCCCCATGTGAGTTTCACGTGCTCCTTCAGGAAAGCACTTGGGTATAAATCATTCGTGAAGACCATGTGGAGGCTTTAAGAACTACTCAGAGAATCTAATAATTTTCTGTGTAATTGAGGCATTCCATATAAAAGGACATATTTGGCTATTTCCAGAGAAAAAATTTGTTCTCCCTGCCTAAAAAGGAAATCTTATGGAATGACACTTGGAGCAAGGAAATATTAAGACCAGCTTGGATTAGGAGCCTCTGGGTACAACTATCACTTTTTATGTCCAAAATTAAATTTCACCTGTGAGGTGGGGTATACCTCTGAGTAAAACCCCTCTTTATCTTTGACCTCCTTCTATCTGTAAATTAATAAACACAAATCTGTATAGTTTTATACTTAGAAGAGTTCTCCTATTCTGTAAGGCTGGCAATACAGATATTGTAACTGGACTGAAGACCATTTCCCCTCCCATTCTGTTTTATATTTCCTAGGTTTTAAGTACGATAGTTGGTTTCATATTGGTGGTTTGGAAAGCCTTTTTTCTAATTTATTTAATCAGGCGCCTCAACCTTCTCTTACGTTGTGACTTTATGGAAAAGTTTTATAGAAAAGAAGATGGTTTTTAAAAAGCACTTATTGTTCGTTCTTATGGCTTTCTCTTCTTTGTCCTGTTCTGAAAGCTAGTTTTCCCTTATGGGGAGAAGGAAAAGGAATGGGTAATTCAGTAATACTTTGTCAGTTGACATTTATTTAACCATGGTTTTGAGATAACCCTGTTTTAAATGTCTCCCAAAGTTTTTAGTTTTTTATCCTTTTAATGTATGAGCAATTCAGTTTCAATTTTTTAAAGCAAAAGAACACTGCAATAACTTTCAGCCACCTTTTTGGCCGACCCAGTGGGTGTTTATGGAGCAGTACAAAGAAGACCTGTGTTTGCTCCTTTTTTTTTTTTACCCTCCTTCTCCCTTCTCCCTTTTCCCTTCCCTTCCCCTTCTCCTTCCTCTCCCTTCCTCTCCCTTCCCCTCCCTTCCCCTCCCTTCCCCTCCCTTCCTCTCCCTTCCTCTCCCCTCCCCTCCCTTCCTCTCCCCTCCCCTCCCTTCCTCTCCCCTCCCCTCCCCCTCCTCTTCTCTCTCCTCCTCCTCTTCCCTCTCCAACTCCTTCTTCTTCCTCTCTTATCTCTCTCTCTCTCTCCACCCCCGCAACCTTCTTGACAGGGTCTGCCTCTCCTGCCCAGGCTGGAATGCAGTGGAGTTATCATGATCATAGCTCACTGTAACCTGTAACTCCTGCACTCAAGTGATCCTCCCACCATGCTTGGGTAATTGAAAAAATAAACATTTGCAGGCTGGGTGCTGGCTCACACCTGTAATCCAAGAACTTTGGGAGGCCAAGGCAGGCGGATCACCTGAGGTCAGCGGTTTGAGACAAGCCTGGCCAACATGGTGAAACCCTGTCTCTACTAAAAATACAAAAATTTAGCTGTATGTGGTGGCACGTGCCTGTAATCCCAGTGACTTGGGAGGCTGAGGCAGGAGAATCACCTGAGCCCGGGAGGTGGAGGTTGCAGTGAGCCGAGATCGCACCACTGCATTCCAGCCTGGGTGACAGAGTGAGACTCCATCTCAAAAAATAATAATAAAAACAAATAAAAATTTG